TCTCAAAGTGCTGGGATTACAGGTGTGAGCCACCACGGCCAGCACGTATTATTATTTTTATTAATATTATTGATGAGTTTCATACGTAAAGGATCACGGGCACTTTAGAGCTGGGAGATACTTCAGTATTTCTCCTATCCTGTCATTATCAGTGCGAGCCAGTCTCCCTCCTTGTTGATGACATTATTGATGAGTTACATACTTAAAGGGCCAAGGACACTTTCTATGTGTAAGCACCCTATAGAACTGGAAGATACTTTTACCATTTCTCCTGTGCTGTCGTGATTAGTGGGAGCACTTTGTCTTGCTCTTGATTAATTATTATTAGTGTTGTTATTATTAGGTGTTTTTTTTTTTTTTTTTTACCAAGACGGAGTTTTGCTCTTGTTGCCCAGGCTGGAGTACAATGGCACAATCTTGGCTCACTGCAACCTCCGCCTCCTGGGTTCAAGTGATTATCCTGCCTCAGCCTCCCGAGTAGCTGGGATTACAGGCACCCCCCGCCACCGAGCCCAGCTAATTTTTGTATTCTTTAGTAGAGACGGGGTTTCACCGTGTTAGCCAGTCTGGTCTCGAACTCCTGACCTCAAGTGATCCACCCACCTCGGCCTCCCAAAGTGCTGAGATGACAGGCGTGAGCCACCGCGCCCAGCCATATTATTAGTGTTATTAATATTATTGATGAGTTACCTACTTTAAGGATCACGGGCGCTTTCAACGACAAGCCCCCTACATTATCCCAGCAACTTTTGACATTCTTCCGGCCGATGCCCTCCGCGGGAGCCGGCGGGGACCCCTGGGAAGCCGGCTAAGGCCCGTCCCGCCCGCAGCTCCGCCCTCGCCCACCCGTAGGCGGGGCCCGGGGCCTTCCGGCCTCAGTTTCCCCCCGCGGCCCGGGGATGCGGGGAGGCGCCGGCTGCCCCGCGCGGCGCGGCCGCCAGGGGCCGCTGCGGAGCCGCCTTTGTGGTCCCGATGCCGGGGCGGGCGCGGGCGGGAGGAGGGCGCGGGGGCCCGGGAGGGAGGCGGGAGGCGCGGCCGCCGCTCCAGCTGCGAGTCCGCCCGCCGCCCGCCGCCGCCGCCGCCGGCTCGGTCCCGCGCCCGCCATGGCCCGCCTGACGGAGAGCGAGGCGCGCCGGCAGCAGCAGCAGCTCCTGCAGCCGCGGCCCTCGCCCGTGGGCAGCAGCGGGCCCGAGCCCCCCGGGGGGCAGCCCGACGGCATGAAGGACCTGGACGCCATCAAACTCTTCGTGGGCCAGATCCCGCGGCACCTGGACGAGAAGGACCTCAAGCCGCTCTTCGAGCAGTTCGGCCGCATCTACGAGCTCACGGTGCTCAAAGACCCCTACACGGGGATGCACAAAGGTGGGCGCCCGGCCCCCTCCCCCCTCTCCCCCTCTCTTAACACCCCCGTTTCTCTCCCTTCCAGGCTGTGCCTTCCTCACCTACTGTGCCAGGGATTCCGCCATCAAAGCTCAGACTGCCCTGCACGAGCAGAAGACCTTGCCCGGAGTGAGTCCTGTGTGGTGTCTGGGGAGGAGGGGGCTTGACTTTTCCCTTCCCCCTCTCTCTGCAGATGGCGCGGCCAATCCAGGTGAAGCCTGCGGACAGTGAAAGCCGCGGAGGTAGTTGTCATCTCTCCGTGGCTGCCAGGCTGGGGGACTCGGCTGAGGTGGGTGTCGCCGCCCACAGGGGACCGGAAGCTGTTCGTGGGGATGCTGAACAAGCAGCAGTCGGAGGAGGACGTGCTGCGGCTGTTCCAGCCCTTCGGGGTCATTGACGAGTGCACCGTGCTCCGGGGGCCTGACGGCAGCAGCAAAGGTGACTGGCGGGGGCCGGGGCGGGACTGCGAGACCCTCTACCTCTTCTTCTTCTCTTGGAGCAGGCTGTGCTTTCGTGAAGTTCTCCTCCCACACGGAGGCGCAGGCGGCCATCCACGCCTTGCATGGGAGCCAGACCATGCCGGTGAGTTGGAGCTGCCCTTGGCCGTGGGGGTGGTTTCCCTCCCTGCTCGCCGCTGCCCCTGCAGGGAGCCTCCTCCAGCCTGGTGGTCAAGTTCGCCGACACGGACAAGGAGCGGACGCTCCGGCGCATGCAGCAGATGGTGGGCCAGCTGGGCATCCTGACGCCGTCCCTCACATTGCCCTTCAGCCCCTACAGTGCCTACGCCCAGGCTGTGAGTGACCCAGTGACAGCTTCGGGGCTCCGTCACCCCAACTGTGACATGTCTTCACCCCCAGCTCATGCAACAGCAGACAACAGTCCTGTCCACCTCGGGCAGCTACCTGAGTCCCGGCGTGGCCTTCTCACCCTGTCACATCCAGCAGATAGGCGCCGTCAGCCTCAACGGGCTGCCTGCCACACCCATCGCTCCTGCCTCTGGTGAGCCTCCTCCAGGCACCCAAGGATGGGTGCCTCGTGGCTCCCATCACCAATGGCTTTGCAGGTGTCGTGCCCTTTCCAGGTGGGCACCCTGCCCTGGAAACCGTCTATGCCAATGGCCTTGTGCCCTACCCAGGTAAATTGGGGTCGTCCTCTGGGGCCTAGGAGCCGCCCCACTCAGCCCCTCTGTCTGCCCGCAGCTCAGAGCCCGACTGTGGCCGAGACACTGCATCCTGCCTTCTCCGGAGTCCAGCAGTACACAGGTAGGAGGCAGCCCGCGTGCCCGCGCTGGGCCCCTCGCCCTGTGTCTCGCTCCGGTCTCCGCAGCCATGTACCCCACCGCGGCCATCACGCCCATCGCGCACAGCGTCCCCCAGCCGCCGCCCCTCCTGCAGCAGCAGCAGCGAGAAGGTGAGGCGGCCGCAACCTCCCCTGGGCGCCAGGCTGTAACCTGTTTATCTACCACCTCCCCCAGGAGTTTGGAGACACGGAGCTGACGCAGATGTTCCTACCCTTCGGCAATATCATTTCCTCCAAGGTGTTTATGGATCGAGCTACCAACCAGAGCAAGTGTTTCGGTGAGTGGCCGCCGACGCCACCCCTCCCCATCCCAACCACGGAGGTCCACCCTGGTTTCTGCAGGCTTCGTGAGCTTTGATAACCCGGCCAGCGCCCAGGCAGCCATCCAGGCCATGAACGGCTTCCAGATCGGCATGAAGAGGCTCAAAGTCCAGCTGAAGCGGCCCAAAGACCCGGGACACCCCTACTGACCGCGCCCACAGCCGCCCTGAGGCTGTAGGCATGGCCCAGGTGAGCCGCCAGGCGGCCCCACCCCCGCCCAAGCCCCCCGTCTTGTCTGAAACCCCCTCCCGCGGCCCACTTCATGCTCCAAACCCTCCCCAGGTGGGGTGATGCTTCAAGAGGCTACAAGAAACCTCCGGGTTGGGTTGGCGGGGACAGAGCTGGATGTAGACACCCCCGATCCCCCTGTGGTTGGGGCTGGAGCAGAGGGTGGGAATGGGGTAGGGACTGAGGTGAGCCAGGGCCCAGTGAGGTCGGTTAGGGAATCCTTCCCGGAGAAGGCTTTGAGGGCTGAATAGAAGTTCACCTGAGAGGCCAGGTTTGCTCTGGGGGTGGGGGTGCGGTGGGGAGGGGGTTCTGTCCTGTCCTATGAGTCTGTTTTCCCTGCTGAAAACCCAACACCAGACGGAAATGCCAAGTGCCCACCCCAGACCCCAAACCCTAAGGTTGGACCCCAACTCGGAACCAGGAGTGGAGCGTGGAAGGTGGGGACAGTGCTCAGGGCCCAGTCCAGTTGGCACTGACAGCTTCCAGTGTCCCCGCTCCATTTCCACTAGTTCCCCTGGGACAAGCGGCCCCTCACTGGGTGTCATTCCTACCCAATGAGTTGATGGAAAAGTGGGATTCGTGCCCCACCCACCATCATGCAAGAAAAACAAGCAAAACGAAACCCAGACTGTAGTTTGCCATCAGGGCAAACCACTTTCTCAACATTTTTTTGTGGGGGGATGAACAGTAAACCTTGTGGGGCCACTGTGGAAACTTAACCGTGGGTCTCAAACCTTGATGAGCCTCATCTGTAAAATGGGTTCAAGAAAGTCATCTCCCCAGAGACGGCGGAAACGGTCCACCTAGGGAACAGAGTGGGGCATCTTTTCGCAGCCGAGCCCAGAACCCATCACCTAAAGAGTTCTGGATGATTCGTTTTGATTTTTTTTTTTTTTAAATCACCATCGCTGTCGTCATCAGAGTCTCGCCTAGGGCCTGGCACAGAGTAGACGCTCAGTTAGAAGCTGTCTGGCCTTTTCACCTTCTCCCGGGTCAGCACACACAGATTTGGGAGTATTTACCTGCACAGAACGCACCTTCAGGAACTGCCAACCAGAAGCAAAATCCAAAGCTGCTCTCTGCGATCCCTTCACTTTTAACTCTCAGTCTGCACTTTTTTTTTTTAACTGAGCATCTATTATGTGCTAGGCACTGTTCCAGTGCTCGGGGACGCAGCTGTGAATGAACAGAAACGGGGGATGGAGGACAGGGGAGAAACCCCCTTCACGGGCCTTAGATGGCAGGGGGTAGGGAAGGAGAGACAGAAAATAAACAGAAATATCTGTCCCCAGCTGCCAGAGGAGGAGGAAATGGGCTTGGTGATGGTGACATTAAGTTCTTTGAAAGCTGGGTTTGTTGGCCTCTGAACTCTGGCCTTTGTGGGATCTGTTCTTTTGGAAAAGATGGGAGCCCCTGTGTTCCTAGATCCCAGCCTGGCCGGGTGGAGTAGGGTGGGGAGGTGGTGTCCACCTGTGTGGCCCCGTTCTCACTCCCTAACGCCCGTCCCTTCTCCCCCAGGTGAGGGGCCTTCCCATCCCAGGAGGGTTTTCTGCTTCCAACCGATCCAGGACTTACCCATAAATTCCAACCGTTCTTTGGACACCAGCCCTTTCCTCCCCTCTTCTCCCCTTGCCCTGCCCCTCTACTGGAGGCCACCTGGAGTGGCGAGGGGCCTTTGGGGTCTGTCCTGGGGCAGGGGCGGGGGTGGGGGAGGCTCCTGAATCGTGGGCAGAAGTGTTCACACGCCCCCCCTGCTTTGGGAAACGCTCTCGCTTCTTCCCCACAAAACTTGGTGACTTCCCCAAACTAAATCACACCTTTTCCTATATATATATATATGCATATATATATAGATCTATAGACAGTATATATATATTTTGAGTACGGATCATGGGACCAAACTTTTCCGACTTCCTTCCATCCGAGTAGAGTGACCCTGGGCCGGTCACTCAGCGGGGGACACAGGAAGGGCTGAGGTTGGCGGGACCCCGCGCAACACATACCAGGTGCCCCACCCCCACCCCCACCACCTCCTGGCTGGCACATCCCACCAGGAACCCGCCAACACAACATACCTCCAGGACTTTTGGCACCCCCCACCACCAATTCTCCAGGGCCGTTGGGCTCTGCCAGCTTCAGTGTCCCTGGTCCCAGCTGCAGCCTCCAGACCCCACCTCGCCCCTTCGTCCCAGAGCCCTGCCCTCCGGGATGGATATAGGTACAACAGAGACGCTCTGGCCTGCCTCAGCCCTTCTCTGCTCCCCTGCCCGAGTCATAGCCTTACTCATGTGACCAATAGCCCTTAGCTTTCCGTCGGAGGGGGGGGGCGGACAGGGTTGGGGGGAGCCCCCCTGCCCCTCACCACCCCCTCCCAAGGCCAGGCAGCCATTGTCCCTGCCTTCGAATCACCAGCCTCGAATTTAAGGTCTTGTAACCAGGATTGCCAAGCGTAGCGGAAGACCCTACCCGGACCGGCCAAGCACCCCTTTAACTGGAGACGAACTTGATAATGACCTTCATACCTCTACAGAGATTTTTTTTTTTTTCCGGTCTTTCTGAGCAGGTACAAAGAAGAAAAGAGAAGAAAAAGATGGGGGGAAAAAATCAAACCACAATGGATTTTTGTTTCCTAGTTGGGAGTGGGGTGGGGTGGGGTGTCTTTGTGAGGGTGCCTCTGTACAGCTGCCCAATCCGCGACACCCACGTCAAAGCACAGCATCAAGTTCGTTTGGACATCCGGCAAGGCCTCTTACCAAATGAGGCGCCAGATAACTTAATAAGCTCAAAAGAAAAAAACATTTAAAAAGAAAGAAAAAAAAAAAAAAAAAAACCAAGCATTTCCTTTTCTTTCTACCAAAATGTGTTGACTGACCCGGAGGGGGGGCGGTAGGGTGGGGGAAACCACACAGAAAAAAAAAAAAAAAAAAAAAAGAAAAGAAAAAAGAAAAAAAAATAGAAAAGAAAAAAAAAAATCTTCTGAACCAACTTGTTTCGATATTCCAGAGTTTGATAATTGTTTCGAGACTCTCCTCTAGCGTGCCTGTGTTCCGTGTGTCCCCGTGTGCAAGCGTGTGCCATGCCAATCTGCCTCGAGGGGGCCTCACCCGTGTCCGCGGCGCCCGCCGAGGCCCCCGAGGGCCTGCTTGGGAGTGTGTGCCGGTGTGCAGTTGTACGTGTCTTTCTGGTCCATGTTTACTGGCTGTAAATACCATTTTTATACTCCACATCGCAGACCTGCGTGATTTGTACAATGTACTTTATTTCTGCTACGAGTAATTTCATGAAGTTTCAACTTGCAAACTGACTTTTGGGACAAACCAACACACACACAGAAGAGAAAGCAAAGAACTTGGAACTTTGGGTTGACTCGGTTTGAGTTTTGTGTCAAAGAAGATTTCCCGCGGCTGAAGAGGTTGGTGTTCCTGTTACGTGTTTCAGGTGAGAAGCAGCAAAGCGTCTTAATGTTCAAAACGCCTCTCTTTGGTCTGGAGAAAAAAAAAAAAAAAAAAAAACAACTAAAAATTTATTTAATAAAAGTTTTACTTGCTAAAGGGCTGACTCTTCTCTTTCTTTCCTCTCTCTG